AATCCCAGCACTTTGGGAGGCCAAGGCAGGCGGATCACGAGGTCAGGAGATTGAGACCATCCTGGCTAACACGGTGAAACCCCGTCTCTACTAAAAATACAAAAAATTAGCTGGGTGCGGTGGTGGGCGCCTGTAGTCCCAGCTACTCAGGAGGCTGAGGCAGGAGAATGGCGTGAACCTGGGAGGCGGAGCTTGCAGTGAGCCGAGATCGCACCACTGCACTCCAGCCTGGGCGACAGAGCGAGACTCCGTCTCGAAAAAAAAAAAAATCCACGCTTGAATGCATGCACACTCATACATGGACCTCCCCACACACATGAACACACCCGTGCAAGTGCGCACACACACATACACGCACCAATGCACAGGCACACACACATGCACACACCTGCACACAGCACATATATGCACACCCACTTGCACATGTGATGCATGTTCACACATACACACACGTGCACATGCATGCATGTACATGGACCACATGCACATGCACACAGATGACCATACACATATGCATGCACCTGCCCACATATGCACGCACATTTACATGCCAGCACATGTATGATACACAGGCATGCGCCTGCACATGTGTACATGATACACACTTGCATGCACACAACTGAATACACACATTCACATGCACACACTGCACACATATATGCATGCAGACAAGCACACACACAGAGCACACATCCACTCCTTTATTCCACTCTTGTGTTTTTCACTGCACTTGTCACATCAAAACACAACAGAAGGCCGGGCATGGTGCGGCTCACGTTTGTAATCCCAGCACTTTGGGAGGCTGAGGTGGGTGGATCGCTTGAGGTCAGGAGTTCGAGACCAGCCTGACCGACATGGTGAAAACCCATCTCTACTAAAAATACAAAAAGCAGCCAGGCGTGGTGGCACGCGCCTGTAATCCCCGCTACTTGGGAGGCTGAGGCAGGAGAATTGCTTGAACCCAGGAGGTGGAGGTTGTAGTAAGCTGAGATCGCGCCACTGCACTCCAGCCTGGGCAACAGAGCGAGACTCCATCTCAAAAACAAAACAAATAAACGAACAAAAAAACCCACAACGTATTATTTTCTTGTTTACGAGGTTTCTTGTCTCTCTGGCTCCACCAGAAGAGGAGCAGGGACCCTTCTTGCTGTTGTTCATTGCTGCATCCCCCACACCGAGAGCAGAGCCTGGCATGGGCAGAAAGTCCTCAGTCGATATTTGGTGGCCCCAAGCGAATGAAGCATCCAAGAAGGGAAAGCTGGGGGCTCCCCACTGCACTTGCCACCTGAGTCACATTTTCAGAAGCCTCTGGAAAGTGTGAGAGTCTGTATGAGTGAGAGTGAGACAGGTCTAAAGGCGGCCCACGGGTGCCTGTCCGCAGCGTGCACAGCCCAGGAGTGTTGAGCAATTTCGGTTTCCTCTGAGGTTGAAGGACCCAGGCGTGTCAGCCCTGCTCCAGACACCTTGGGCATGGAGGAGAGTGTCGTACGGCCCTCAGTGTTTGTGGTGGATGGACAGACCGACATCCCATTCACGAGGCTGGGACGAAGCCACCGGAGACAGTCGTGCAGTGTGGCCCGGGTGGGTCTGGGTCTCTTGCTGTTGCTGATGGGGGCCGGGCTGGCCGTCCAAGGCTGGTTCCTCCTGCAGCTGCACTGGCGTCTAGGAGAGATGGTCACCCGCCTGCCTGTGAGTGGGACCGGGGGGCTGAGAGCAGGTGGGTTCTTACCGCAGGCCCCTTCTGCATTTTCAGGACGGACCTGCAGGCTCCTGGGAGCAGCTGATACAAGGTGAGTCAGGGTCCTGGCCCCAGGGAAGGAGGTTCGTCTCTAACCTCTGACCCTCTTTCCCCAGAGCGAAGGTCTCACGAGGTCAACCCAGCAGCGCATCTCACAGGTGAGAGGGACCCTGGATCCTGGCAAGGGGCAGGCAGCCCCCTTTGTCTCTCTCTTCCCAACAGGGGCCAACTCCAGCTTGACCGGCAGCGGGGGGCCGCTGTTATGGGAGACTCAGCTGGGCCTGGCCTTCCTGAGGGGCCTCAGCTACCACGATGGGGCCCTTGTGGTCACCAAAGCTGGCTACTACTACATCTACTCCAAGGTGCAGCTGGGCGGTGTGGGCTGCCCGCTGGGCCTGGCCAGCACCATCACCCACGGCCTCTACAAGCGCACACCCCGCTACCCCGAGGAGCTGGAGCTGTTGGTCAGCCAGCAGTCACCCTGCGGACGGGCCACCAGCAGCTCCCGGGTCTGGTGGGACAGCAGCTTCCTGGGTGGTGTGGTACACCTGGAGGCTGGGGAGAAGGTGGTCGTCCGTGTGCTGGATGAACGCCTGGTTCGACTGCGTGATGGTACCCGGTCTTACTTCGGGGCTTTCATGGTGTGAAGGAAGGAGCGTGGTGCATTGGACATGGGTCTGACACGTGGAGAACTCAGAGGGTGCCTCAGGGGAAAGAAAACTCACGAAGCAGAGGCTGGGCGTGGTGGCTCTCGCCTGTAATCCCAGCACTTTGGGAGGCCAAGGCAGGCGGATCACCTGAGGTCAGGAGTTCGAGACCAGCCTGGCTAACATGGCAAAACCCCATCTCTACTAAAAATACAAAAATTAGCCGGACGTGGTGGTGCCTGCCTGTAATCCAGCTACTCAGGAGGCTGAGGCAGGATAATTTTGCTTAAACCCGGGAGGCGGAGGTTGCAGTGAGCCGAGATCACACCACTGCACTCCAACCTGGGAAACGCAGTGAGACTGTGCCTCAAAAAAAAGAAAGGAAGAAAAAAGAAAACTCAGGAAACAGATCTTGGGGGACACTCCAGGGAACCCAAAACTCAAAGGCGGAGAGCTCAGTGGGCACCACCAAGGCGAGATGAAGCCCCAGCAGGCACCTTCAGAAGACCCACGTAGACTGCAGACCCTGCCACGGACAATACTAAGGACAAAAACCCAGAGACTTGGGGTCTGTGGGCCCCCAAACATGGGGTAAAGTTGATTTGCCTGATATTCAGGAAGAAGGGGTGAGGGGTGGGTATTTATGCTTTTGATTCAGAAGAAAGTGGGGCTTGGGATTCCAGGGACTTGGCTGGGGGTGGGAAACTTCATCCACTTCCCTACTCTCATCATGAGTACGGACAGGGTGGGCGGGAGACTGATCATCGGGACTCATCATGAAGAGCCCAGCCCCACCCCACATACTCAGATCCCACCCACAGACTGGTGGCCACACCTCAGCCTGGTCACAAAGAGTTACACTCAGATACATGAGCACGGCAGCGTGCTCATAACTGTTTAACAACCAGCTGTCCTGGGAGGGGGACAGCTTTGTAATGTTTGCCAATTTCCATGGTGTAAATGCTACCACCATGGCTGATTTCATCACTGCCAAGCATAGACATCCCTAATAGGACACCACGGATCTGTCCCCGGCATCCGGCCCAGGGCCTGGCACAAAGCATGCTCTAGGGAAATGCTTGCTGATTGAAAGGAAGGAAGAATGACTCTACAGTCACACCTATGGCATCCCACAAAATCTGTCACATGGCTGCATAATCTCAGCCACTCTTTCACAACTATAGACTCATACACGCGAAGTGCCAGATTCATGCACAACCACACAATCACATGGAAGTCACAGACGGCATCACAGACAGTCACAGCACTGTGTGTATGTTATAACACAAGCACACAAAACTCAGACAGCATCCCAGCTACACAGCCACTCCCAGAGGTGTCACCGTCACACTTGGTAATTAATACTCATTACATTAGACACAGACAGACCAAGTTATAGTCAGACCTGGTTACACACATACACACACACAATATCACCATGACAAATACACATTACACACACACAACATCACAATGACAAACACACATTACACACACAACATCACGATGACAAACACACATTACACACACAACATCACGATGACAAACACACATTACACACACATCACAATGACAAACACAACATTACACACACACAACATCACAATGACACACACATCACACACACATCACAATGACAAACACACAACATTACACACATATACACACAGCCTGAGGGCCCTCCCCAGCCCAGACTAACACATCTCGGGGTGAGGACCAGACCTTGTTCATAACCCTGGGCCTCTTAACCACTGATCTTTGAAATAAATGGCAAATAGTTGTACCTGGATCTGTCTAGTTCTTAGGGGAACAAACTGAAGAAGGGTGGAGAGGAATTGTCAGGCCTAAAGAGCCCCACAGGGAAAGGGAGGAGTCGGATGGGGGGCAACCATCAGCAACAAGTGGTGGCTCCTAGAGGCAGAGGGATGGAGGTAATGACCCATGGAGGTCATTCTACAGATGAGGAACCTGGACCCAGTTGGCTCAAGTCCATGCAGGAAATGTGGGGGAAACCAGAGACCTCACGTCTGGATCTGGCTTCCTCTCCAATCCACAATTCCTGAGGAAGTAGAGGCTACATCCCGCAAGACGCCCTTATTAGACACATCCAGGACAGAATGACAATCCGCCAAGCCAGCTGGAAGCATAAAACACAGGGAGCTGGTGGGTTGGGTGGGGGCAGATAATGATATGCATACAAATTAGAGGGTCTATGCAAATGAGCATTGCTGCAGTGTGGCTGGAGGGAATCCTTAGTTCCTAGGATTCTAGGATATGGGTTTCGACCCCAGAGGTGAATGTATTGTTATTATTGTTTTGTTGTTGTTGTGAATGACAAGTCAAAATTTGTGGGTTATTGTTGTTATCGCCAATAGTATTCTTGTCATTGTTGCACAGTACAGAGATGAAGGAAACAGATTTTGCAATCAGATGATCCTGGGTTCTGAGTCCACTCTGCCACTCACCAGCTATATGACCTCCAGCAATTTCCATCACCTCTCAATGCTTCAGTTTCCCCATCGGCAAGATGGTTGTGGGGGGAGAGGAACAACAGTACAGATTCACCATCCCAAATTCAAAATGCTCCAAAATCTAGGCCGGGCGTGGTGGCTCATACCTGTAATCCCAGCACTTTGGGAGGTCAAAGTGGACGGATAACCTGAGGTCAGGAGCTCCAGACCAGCCTGGCCAACATGGCGAAACCCCATCTCTACTAAAAATACAAAAAATTACCTGGGTGTGGTGGGGGGCACCTGTAACCCCAGCTACTCGGGAGGCTGAGGCAGGAACCCTGGAGGTTGAGGTTGCAGTGAGCTGAGATCACACCACTGCACTCCAGCCTGGGTGACAGAGCAAGGCTCCCATCTCAAAAAACAAAAAAACATGCTCCAAAATCTGAAACTCTTTGAGCCCCAGTGTGATGCCACAAGTGGGAAATTCCACAACTCATCACATGTGATAGATTGCAGTGGAAATGCAGGCACACACCACGAAGTTTACTCAGCATCCTCAAAGGAAATCCCCGTCAGTAGCTATATATCATTTTCTCACATGCCAGATAGGTATCTCTCATCTTTTACTGTTAGGTACTTCTGTGTTGAATAGGTGGAGGAAAATGATTGCTGGTTAGTAGTATATAAATTCAGAGTCAGGAAGGATGGTGATGTCGGCTGGGTGCAGTGGCTCATGCCTGTAATTCCAATGTGATACCCTACCTTGTGTTTAACGTGATTGACTCTCCCTTAGCTGAGAGGGCCAGGCAGACTCTATTTTGGCTTCTTCGCTTGCAGTCTCTCACCCACCCCCCTTCCTCAAGGACTTAAGCTGACTCCCAGCACATCCAAGAATGCGATTACTGATAAGATACTGTGACAAGCTATATCCACAATTCCCAGGAATTCGTCCGGTTGATAGCACCCAAAGCCCCCGCGTCTATCACCTTGTGATAGATTTAAAGCCCCTGCACCTGGAACTGTTTGTTTTTCTGTTACCATTTATCTTTTTCACTTTCTTGCCTGTTTTGCTTCTGTAAAATTGCTTCAGCTCGGCTCCCTCTTCCCCTTCTAAACCAAGGTATAAAAAGAAACCTAGCCCCTTCTTTGGGGTGGAGAGAATTTTGAGCGCTAGCCGTCTCTCAGTCGCCGGCTAATAAAGGACTCCTGAATTAGTCTAAGAGTGTGGCATTTCTCTATAACTCACTCAGTT